GGAGCACATGAGGCTTCTACTGTTTGGTTTTGCGATCTGGATTCAGGTTGTATGGGCATGTTCACTTTGTGTAATTTTGTCGAGCTGTAATGATTTGTGCTCTTCTCTTTATTTAACTTCAATAAAAGGTTTACTTAACAAAAATTGTAGCTGGTGTGAAGGGTAGCAGTGTTTCCCTGGGGCCAAGAGTACAGGCTTTGGGGACAGACAGACCTGGGTCCCAATCTATGCTTTGTCCCTTCGGCACATTGTTGACTGTGGCTGGTGGCTTCGTGGCTCTGAGCTTGTCTCCTTCTCTATAAATGAGGAAACATAATACTTGCGACGATGATGCCTGTAAAGCTTAAGCGCAGGACCTGGCATAGATCTGTAAGGCGGAAACCTGGGATACAGAACTAAGGTCTATGGATCTCCTGTGCTACCCAACTTCTGGGCACTCGCTGCCTCCTTTTCCCCAGCCCAGACGCGTGGGTTCTACTCGATTGGTTGCTCACTGCGGGCTCGGGGCTCCTCAATCCCGGGGTAAAGCCCAGTATGAAATGTCACCTTCAGGGGCAGCTCGGATCTTCCCACGCCCGCGCGGCGCACAATCTTTGGATCAGCGCCACGTGGAGACCTTACCCGCCCGTACGATCAATCCCTTCTGTGGAACCCAGCTCAAGGACCCTCCAGCCCAGACACTAGAAAGCGAAGAGCAGTTGGCCGCCAGACTGTCCGTGCCAGAGCTCTGCGAACTTACTCCGTTGAAAGAGCAACGGGGCTGCGCCACCTCCCGGAGAGAACCCCCAGCCCTCCACGGCAGGGCGAGATGGCGCCACCGCGTGATACTGCGCACGCCCACAGCTCCCGTCCCGCCCTCGCGCCTGCGGGTACGGACAGCGCATGAGCTTATGTTGAGGGCGGAGCCCAGACCAGCCCTTCGTCCTATCCTGCCCTTCCAGCACCTCTCAGCCGTAACTTAAACTACACTTCCCAGAAGCCTCCTCAGCCAGGGACTTCCGTTGTCGTCAGCGGAAGCGGTGACAGATCATCCCAGGCCACACAGAGGCCGGCTTGGTCACTATGGAGGAGATAGGCATCTTGGTGGAGAAGGCTCAGGTACAGTGGGGACTTGGGCTTTTTAGTCCGGGTCTTCCAATGTGAGTTATCCCCTTTCGTCTAGGATGAGATCCCAGCACTGTCCGTGTCCCGGCCCCAGACCGGCCTGTCCTTCCTGGGCCCTGAGCCTGAGGACCTGGAGGACCTGTACAGCCGCTACAAGGTACATTCGACCCCCAACCCAGACCTTGCACAGCCATCCCCTTCTGTCCCCTCTCTGCTCGCAGAAGCTGCAGCAAGAGCTGGAGTTCCTGGAGGTGCAGGAGGAATACATCAAAGATGAGCAAAAGAACCTGAAAAAGGAATTTCTCCATGCCCAGGAGGAGGTGAAGCGAATCCAAAGCATCCCGCTGGTCATCGGACAATTTCTGGAGGCTGTGGATCAGAATACAGCCATCGTGGGCTCTACCACAGGTGTGCTAAGGACACCTCATTCATTCATCTGTCACTTCTCGTTTTCCTCTCTCCCTTCTCGCAGGCTCCAACTATTATGTGCGCATCCTGAGCACCATCGATCGGGAGCTGCTCAAGCCCAACGCCTCAGTGGCCCTCCACAAGCACAGCAATGCACTGGTGGACGTGCTGCCCCCCGAAGCCGACAGCAGCATCATGATGCTCACCTCAGGTAAAGGGGGAGCCTGCAGCTGGGAGGGCCCCGGCCAGGAGCCCCAGCTCTGCTCTCCCACCAGACCAGAAGCCAGATGTGATGTACGCGGACATCGGAGGCATGGACATCCAGAAGCAGGAGGTGCGGGAGGCCGTGGAGCTCCCGCTCACGCATTTCGAGCTCTACAAGCAGGTGAGGCGGTGCAGGTGGCAGGGAAGGGAGAGCTCCCACTTCTCTTCCTTCCTCTGGGTTTCAGATCGGCATCGATCCCCCCCGAGGCGTCCTCATGTATGGCCCACCTGGCTGTGGGAAGACCATGTTGGCAAAGGCGGTGGCACATCACACAACAGGTGAGCCCTTTCGCCCCTGCCCCGAGCTCTCATTCCCGCCTAACTGTTGTCATCCTGTCATCAGCTGCATTCATCCGGGTCGTGGGCTCGGAGTTTGTACAGAAGTATCTGGGTGAGGGCCCCCGCATGGTCCGGGATGTGTTCCGCCTGGCCAAGGAGAATGCACCTGCCATCATCTTCATAGACGAGATTGATGCCATCGCCACCAAGAGATTCGATGCTCAGACAGGGGGTAAGTGATGCTGAAACAAGGCCCGGGGTCTTTGCCTGGGACTGACTGTGCTGTGCACTCTCAGCCGACAGGGAGGTTCAGAGGATCCTGCTGGAGCTGCTGAATCAGATGGATGGATTTGATCAGAATGTCAATGTCAAGGTTTGGGGTTTGGGATGGACAAGGGGAGGTGTGAGATCTGAGCTGGCCTGCCCCCCAATGTCAGGTAATCATGGCCACAAACAGAGCAGACACCCTGGATCCGGCCCTGCTACGGCCAGGACGGCTGGACCGTAAAATTGAATTTCCACTTCCTGACCGCCGCCAGAAGAGATTGATTTTCTCCACTATCACTAGCAAGATGAACCTCTCTGAGGAGGTTGACTTGGAAGACTGTATCCTGCTCCAGAAGTCAGGGAGGGGCCCTACACAGGGAATAGTTTCCTTAACTCGCTGCAGATGTGGCCCGGCCAGATAAGATTTCAGGAGCTGATATTAACTCCATCTGTCAGGAGGTAAGTGGTGGTTTCTCTCTGGATCCAGGCAGGGAAGTAGATTTTAACTCTCATCCTTCAACAGAGTGGAATGTTGGCTGTCCGTGAAAACCGCTACATTGTCCTGGCCAAGGACTTCGAGAAAGCATACAAGACTGTCATCAAGAAGGACGAGCAGGAGCATGAGTTTTACAAGTGACCCTTCCCTTCCCTCCACCACACCACTCAGGGGCTGGGGCTTCTCTCGCACCCCCAGCACCTCTGTCCCAAAACCTCATTCCCTTTTTTCTTTACCCAGGATTGGTTTCTTCAATAAATAGATAAGATCGAATCCATTTAATTTCTTCTTAGAAGTTTAACTCCTTTGGAGAATGTGGGCCTTGAATAGGATCCTCTGGGTCCCTCTTAATCTGACAGATGAGCAGACGAGGTGCATGGCCTGGGTTGCAGCTTGAGAGAACCAAAATATTCAAACCAGATGACTTCCAAAATGTGGGGAAAGGGATGGAAAATGAACCTGAGATGGAGTCCTTAATCACGGGATAAAGCCCTGTGCATCTCCCTCATTTCCTACAGGTAAAAGACAGTAAAGAAATTCAGGTCACAGGCCTTGGGAGTTCATAGGAAGGAGATGTCCAGTGCTGTCCAGTAGAACTTTGCACAATGATGGATATGTTCTGTGTTCTCCAG